CATGTTTATAGACTCAGTGCTGTAAATGTATCTCTGTTGCTTACATATTTTAGAATGAATTTCATTTAGGAGTCTAAGTCTACTACGAAGGCACTGCCTTATCTAAATGTCTCTAAACATACCTCCTGCCTATCACAAAGACATAGAATCTCACTCACAAGAGTCAAAGTTGTTCATTCCACCAGGAGAGATAAGGCTGGACCAAAAGCACCCCTGGGTTTAAGTCCACACTCCCCACCACCCCGGCCCCCACCCCCAAGCAGTGACAGACTGTCTTGAACTTCTCGCTGCAAGGGTCATAAAAGGGACAGAGAACAGAGCGACAGAAGATGTCTTCTGCATTCTCAACTTTTAGCCCCAGTTGTTAGAGAACTGGTATCTCCCCTACACGTCTGGCTCTGGTGGAGAAAGAATGACAGCCCCTACTTACAACGAGGAGACTGTGGCTCAGAGAAGTTAGGGGGCTGCCCAGGATCCTGGAGAAAGCCAGCTTTGACTCATAACCCTCGCGCCATTACCTGACTCCCATTAGTGGAGTCAGGAACTCCATGTTCCACTTCAGGAAATGAGCTTGTTGATTTTTCATTTACACAAAAATGAAAAATAAATACCAGATGTTTGAAAACATGTTGCAACACGTCCTGCTGGAACTTAAAAGTGCATTCTGACCAAAAAAATTAAATTAGAAAATCCACATAGCAAAAAAAAAAATGTTTTGGATGAAAATATACTTTATCTTTCTCTCACACATACTCTCTCTCTCTCTCGCACACATACCCACACACACACACACACACACACACGCGCGCGCGAAAACAATATCTCATTTCTTCTTCAGGGAGCAGCTGTGAAGGAAATCGGGGGAGGAGGATGGACACAACATCCCATCTTTGTGTTTCGATACAGACTAAGCTTTTAGGCCAACCCTCCTGACTGGATGGGGGCGGCGGGCGTGGCATGCATGAAAAGTAAACATCAGAGACCTGAAGAAGCTTATAAAATAGCTTGGGAGAGGCCAGTCACCAAGACAGGCATCTCAAATCGGCTGATTCTGCATCTGGAAACTGCCTTCATCTTGAAAGAAAAGGTATGTACTGTAGTTTTAAGCTTTTCATTTATATGACAACCCCAGCTGCTTTGCGTTCCCGCAGCTCCAGGTCCCTTCTCCAGCCACCCAGCCCCAAGATGGTGATGCTGCTGCTGCTGCTTTCCGCACTGGCTGGCCTCTTCGGTGCGGCAGAGGGACAAGCATTTCATCTTGGGAAGTGCCCCAATCCTCCGGTGCAGGAGAATTTTGACGTGAATAAGGTAAAAGGCGAACCTCCCGTTTGTTTTGCTGCACAGGGTTTTGCTCTGCTTGTTGTCTCTGCAGTATCTCGGAAGATGGTACGAAATTGAGAAGATCCCAACAACCTTTGAGAATGGACGCTGCATCCAGGCCAACTACTCACTAATGGAAAACGGAAAGATCAAAGTGTTAAACCAGGAGTTGAGGTGAGTGGCTGTGGGCGTCCGGGGCCAGGCCTTTTGTATTTTTTCTTTTTTTAACTCACTGCAGAGCTGATGGAACTGTGAATCAAATCGAAGGTGAAGCCACCCCAGTTAACCTCACAGAGCCTGCCAAGCTGGAAGTTAAGTTTTCCTGGTGTAAGTATCCACTTTTCCCAGGAGGATTCAGGCTCCAATAATGCTGCCTCTCTCTGGTTCTCAGTTATGCCATCGGCACCGTACTGGATCCTGGCCACCGACTATGAGAACTATGCCCTCGTGTATTCCTGTACCTGCATCATCCAACTTTTTCACGTGGATTTTGCTTGGATCTTGGCAAGAAACCCTAATCTCCCTCCAGAAACAGTGGACTCTCTAAAAAATATCCTGACTTCTAATAACATTGATGTCAAGAAAATGACGGTCACAGACCAGGTGAACTGCCCCAAGCTCTCGTAACCAGGTTCTACAGGGAGGCTGCACCCACTCCATGTTACTTCTGCTTCGCTTTCCCCTACCCCCCCCCCATAAAGACAAACCAATCAACCACGACAAAGGAAGTTGACCTGAACATGTAACCATGCCCTACCCTGTTACCTTGCTAGCTGCAAAATAAACTTGTTGCTGACCTGCTGTGCTCGCAGTAGATTCCAAGTTGGATTAATTATTGTGGGTTTTTCATTATA